TTCCGCGGCCTCTGCAGGCCCCCGAACTTGACCTCCAGTCGGCCTCTGCAGGCCTGGCCTCCTGCCTCCCGAAAGCTTGCACAGGCCCAGCCTCTGCCTCACAGCGGACTCTCCACGCCCAGCTCGCTCTCGCCTGCGGCCTCCCGAGTCCAAAGCTCCGGCCTCTCCGCCGCTTCGGCAGGCCCAGCTCCCGCCTGCCAGTGGCCTCTTCAGGCCCATGGGGCTCATTCCTCACAACGGCCTTTCCCGGCCCAGTTTTTCCCTTCCGGCGGCCTCTCCGGGCCCAGAAGCTCCTCAAGTCGGCCTCTCCAGACCCACTTGCAGCCTCCCGGCGTCCTCTCCGGGCCCAGCTCTTCCTCCCGGCTGCGTCTGCAGGCCCGACTCCTGCCTCCCAACAACGTCTTTGGACTCAGTGCCTGCCCAGCTCGTGGTGGCCTTGGTCGGCCCACAGCTTCCTCAAGCCAAGCTCCCCAGGCCCAGCTCAGGCCTCACGGTGGCCTCTCCAGGCTCAGCTCCTGCCCTCCGACGGCGTCTCCAGGCCCCAAACGGCCTCCGGTCGGTGGGCTTCTCCAGGCCCAGCTTGGGCCTCCCGGCGGCCTCTGCAGGCCCAAGTGGTCCTGAAGTCAGCCTCTCCAGGCCCAGCTCCGGCCTCCCAGCAAGCAAGCTCTTTTGGCTCAGCTCCTGCCCAGCTCCCGCCGGTTTTTGTAGACCCTGAACTTTCTCCAGCGAAGCTCCTCAGTCCCACCTCCTGCCTCCCGGTGGCCTGTACAGGCCCAGGTCTGGCTGGAGTACAGCCTCTGCAGGCCCCGCTCTTGCCTCCCAGGGGCGTCTCCAGTTCCAGCTCTCGCCTCACGGCGGCCTCCCGGGACCAAGTCCCTGCCTGCCTCCCAGCAGCCTGTGTGCGGCCCAGCTCCTCTGTCACAGTGGCCTGTTGAGGCCCAACTCATGCTTCTGGCACCCTTTCCAGAGGCGTGAGCCCCTGCCTCACATTGGCCTCTCTCACGCTGAGGGAGGTCAGCGTGAGCCCCTGCCTCACACTGGCCTCTCTCACGCTGAGGGAGGTCAGCGTGGGCCCCTGCCTCACACTGGCCTCTCTCACGCTGAGGGAGGTCAGCGTGGGCCCCTGCCTCAAACTGGCCTCTCTCACGCTGAGGGAGGTCAGCGTGAGGCCCTGCCTCACACTGGCCTCTCTCACGCTGAGGGAGGTCAGCGTGAGGCCCTGCCTCACACTGGCCTCTCTCACGCTGAGAGAAGTCCTCCCTCACGCTGGCCTGTTGAGGCCCAGTTCATGCCTCTGTTGGCTTCTCCAGGCCCAGCCCCTGCCTGTTGGCGGCCTCTACCTCAACAGTGGGCCCTCCACGCCCACCTCTTGCCTCGCCGTGGCCTCCTCGGGCCAGGCTCCCGCCTTGGGGCAGCTCCCGCAGGCCCAGCTCCTGCCTCACGGCCCTCCGGAGGCCAAGCTCATGTGTCAGGGCGGCCTCTCCCGGCCTGGCGTTTGCTCCTTTGCATGGGCTCCAAATCCTGCACTTCCTCCAGTCGTTCTCTCCAGGCCCAGCTCTTCCTCCCAGCAGCCTCTGCAGGACCAGACTGTCGTCAAGTAGGCCTGTCCAGGGACAGCTCCTGCCTCCCGGCAGACTCTGCAGGCCCAAGTCGTCCTCAAGTCAGCCTCCCCAGGCCCAGCTCCGGCCTCTCGGCGGCCTCTCCAGGTGCAAAAGTTCCTCGAGTCCGTCTCTCCAGGTCCAGCTCCTCCTGTCTCCCAGTGGCCTCTTTCAGCCCAGCCCAGCTCATGCCTCCCGGCGGCCTTCCCAGGCCCCGCTTCTGACTTTCCGCGGCCTCTGCAGGCCCCGAACTTGACCTCCAGTCGGCCTCTGCAGGCCTGGCCTCCTGCCTCCCGAAAGCTTGCACAGGCCCAGCCTCTGCCTCACAGCGGACTCTCCACGCCCAGCTCGCTCTCGCCTGCGGCCTCCCGAGTCCAAAGCTCCGGCCTCTTCGCCGCTTCGGCAGGCCCAG